GGAATAACTGGTTGAAGACAGAAGTATCACATTGCATTCTCCTCAGTATTTCTCATTTCTTGTTGGAATAATAAGTTGGTTCTGTCAATGGGTAGTGAGTACCTAGGTTATTACAAAGCAAGAAATAAGAAGAGATGACTAGAATAAATATTTGATACCAGAATGGTGAAAAAAACATTCTTTTCAAATAGAAACTCTAATTTCCTGTGTAATTAATGAGTTACAATTAGTTAGTACTGGAGATATCTATATGAGATGTGGACTTCATTTTTGGGGGGTGGTACATACTTAACAGATGAACTGCTGGGTCACATGGTAGATCTATTTTGATTTTCCAAGGAACCATTACACTGTTTTTTATAACGGCTGTACCAATTACACGTCTGTCAACAGCGTGTAACAGTGAGGTGATAGTTCATTGTGGTTTTCATTTGCATTCTCTGATTATTAACGATGTTGAGCACATTTTCATATACCTGTTGGCCAGTTGTGTGTTTTCCTTCTAGAAATGCCTATTCAAGTCCTTTGCCTATTTGTTAACCAGACTATTTATTTATTTGCTATTGAGCTGTGTGAGTTCTTTATATATTTTGGATATTAACTCATTATTAGATACATGGTTCGCAAATAGCTTCTCCCAAACCATAGCCTGCCTTTTCATTTTGTTGACTGTTGGCTGTGCAGAAGCTTTTAGTTTCCAGCCTGCTCACTTGCCCTATATATTTCAGCTTCCTAGACCCCCACATTGAGTCAATGTGTGAGCCAATTACTTAGAATAAACTGTATCATATATATAATTCATAAATACTACATGATAGTAAATATATATTTATGATATATAATATTACACACACACACACACACACACAATATCCTGTTGGTTTAGTTTCTCCTTCTCTGAGGAACCCAGCCTGATACCGAAACCCAGCCTGATACCGATACCCAGCTGAGCGAGTGTGTTTGCTGATCTTGACCTCTGGAAGCCAGTGCTTTAAACCATGAGAATGAAAAATTGTGAGGCACTATGTGGATGCTGGGAGAAGTATGTGAGATGGAAAAGTTGTTTCATGGCATCCAAGAAGTGAATGATCCTCAAGGTGTAGCAGAGGAATTTGTAGGAGAGAGGGATGATTGACGTCTTCGTATAGCCCTCCATCCATCCCAGTTAGCATGGAGGGATTTTAGATAGGTCATACAGAAACTGGGTAATGATGGCATTGTGACGTATAAGGCCTTCCTTCCCGCCCAGGGCTACCATTGGCTGGGTAGTGGAGTGTTGACCAATCACAGCTCAGGGGCGTGATTGTCTCGTCCTGGGATCGCGAGAGGGGTATATACAGGGAGGCCAGGCAGCCTGGAGTTAGTCGACCGTTGCGAGACGTTGAGCTGCGGAAGATGAGTCCAAAGCCGAGAGCCTCGGGACCTCCGGCCAAGGCCACGGAGGCAGGAAAGAGGAAGTCCTCCTCTCAGCCGAGCCCCAGTGACCCGAAGAAGAAGGTGAGTGACCCTCCCAAGCTCCTCCTCGTCTTGCCCTTCTGTGATCTCCCTGTTGTCCTTCCAGACTACCAAGGTGGCCAAGAAGGGAAAAGCAGTTCGTAGAGGGAGACGCGGGAAGAAAGGGGCTGCGACAAAGATGGCGGCCGTGACGGCACCTGAGGCGGAGAGCGCGCCAGCGGCACCCGGCCCCAGCGACCAGCCCAGCCAGGAGCTCCCTCAGCACGAGCTGCCGCCGGAGGAGCCAGTGAGCGAGGGGACCCAGCACGACCCCCTGAGTCAGGAGAGCGAGGTGGAAGAACCACTGAGTCAGGAGAGCGAGGTGGAAGAACCACTGACTGTGTGGATGGCCAGCTTTTCCCCTGTCTCCGAGAGCACCGACTAAGTTCAGGCCCAGCCGCCAGACCTCAGAGATCTCACCAGCGGGGTGCTTGCCATTCTGAAGATAATAAAATGAATGTGTTGCAAATTGATCTGAGTGACTCCGTGTTCTCTGATGGTGGGG